GGAACGATGAAAGCAGAGCTTGAAGTGATGCATTTTGAAGACAGACGAAGGGGCCAGGAGCTAAGAAATGCAGGCAGCCTCTAGGAGCTAGTAAAGACAAGGAAATGCATTTTTCCCTGGAGCTGTGAGAAGGAACCCAGCTCTGCCAACACCTTGATTTTAACCCTGTAAGTCCTATTTTGGACTTCTGACTTCCAGAAATGTAAGAGAATAAATTGGTGCTATCTTAAGCCACTCACTTTGTGGGAATTTGTTACTGGAAACGAATACAGATGGCATCCACTAACCTCACGACAGCAGACCACACCATCATCTCCCCAGCAAAGTAGCCTCTGGAAGGGAACGGCTAACATTTCCTTGAGTATTTAAAAGGAGAATCAACAAGGTATATGAGAATTAGGGAGCAGAAAGGAAGGAACATTTTCCACTTAGGTTATAACTCATTTTCCTCCAGCCACAACAAAAAAAGGAGTGTCCTGGGAAATGAGTATCGTGTTCCGGTCGATCACCTCGTCATGAATGCAGCTTCCAGCTACCCTGGACTGCAGTGCTGTAGACCTGGGACGCCTTTAGATTACCGTGATATTAGAGTTCACAGTAATGCCCAGTGCGGGGAAGAGGTGAGATACAGCTGAGGAGGGGCCAGAGCTGGAGCCAGGCTATCTTGGGTCGTGGGGGTCAGGCAAAGTGGCTGGCCGGGAGATCTGCTGAGTGGGTCAGCCGGTCAGTCCTGAGCAGCCGGGCCTCTGGTGCCCAGGTCCACGTGACTGGCACCCTTTCTAGGGGTCTAGTACTTGTTTCTTACGGCTCACAAATCTTGAGGGACAGTTGATAACTGGAGGGTAGAGTTTTCGCTTCCTCGGAAGGGCAAGGGGAGGCCACCGTAGAAGCGCCCGCTCGCGCCGGACCTCCCGCCCGGGAAGCCAGGGCAGGGCGGGGCCGGGGAGGGAGGGGAGAGGAAGGTGAGGAGGGAGGAGACGGGCCGGGAGGGGTGGAGAGGGAGAGGGCGTGCGCCTGGGGCCTCACCTGCTGGGAGCTGGAGGAGGCGCGGAGCGAAGCCGGCCCTGCCAGCCACGCGGAGAAGCAGAGGCAGGTGAGCGCGATGCAGCCGGCGCCGGGTCTGGGGCTCGGGGACTCCTCCCTGCACCGCTACCTGGACGGCGACTTCTGGAGCCTCAAGAACGAGCTGCGCGGACTCCTCGGCGGCGCCCGCTCTTCCGGCAAAGGTACCGCGCTGCGGCCGTCGCCCCTGCCCGCGTGGCTGTCTTATTTTGTATCTGTTCTTCACAGGTATGATTTAAGCTTGGATGAAATGAGAGCTTTGACAGTTCAGAGAGTGAAGTTTGCCATGGACCTGCCTCTGTTAAAACGTGCAGGTCAGGATCTGGTAAGTGTCATTATTATTCTGGTATGGTTGTGAAACCTTGATACTGAGTCTATCATATTTTCAGGCAGAGAAAACAAAGAATTTTGTCAGCCGAAGCCTTGTCATAGGAGAAGTCCTCTCCATGGCGGACATGGCCACAGGAGTGAAGGTGAGAGGCGCCGGGCACCTGCCCTTCATGAACTAATGATGGTTTGTATTGTCCTTGTTTCCAGTGCGGAATAATTTATTGGCTATTTGGTGGTGCTATCAGGAATCTCGGAAGCCCTGAACATGTTACTAAGTGGTTTCAGCCACTCCAGGTATGGTATTTTCCTCAACATTGGTCTTCTATCTAATTCCCTTCTAACATCTGGTAAACTCCAGGAGCAGAAATACACTGGGATGTTTGCAATGACCGAGAGGGGCCATGGGAGCAACGCGAGAGGGATCCAGACCGAAGCCACCTTTGACCTCTCTGCCCAGGTGAGGAATCCATCCTTCTCCTGCCGTGCAGGGGAAACACTGTTGCTCTGCTTTTTCTGTGTAGGAGTTTGTAATTGACACGCCGTGTGAAAATGCGGAGAAGATGTATATTGGAAATGCCATGTACGGGAATTATGCAGCTGTCTTTGCCCAGCTCATCATAGATGGAAGATCTCAAGGTTTGTTACCAATACAGACAACTAGAATAATTGAGCTTAATAATGATCTCGATGCCTTCCTTAGGGCCCCACTGTTTCATCGTTCCTGTCCGGGATGAAAACGGAAGCTTGTACCCAGGAGTCACAGCTATTGATATGATGTACAAGGAGGGTGAGTCCCCAGGTGCCCTTTTCCTGTGCTCACTGCATCCATTTCCCCTTTCTATTCTTGCCAGGTCTGCATGGTGTGGACAATGGGATATTAATATTTGACAAGGTTCGGATACCCAGGGAGAACCTGCTGGATAAGTGAGTAGTTTCTCCTTAACTCAGGTCAATGGTTTTTGTGAAACCCCACCTCTCTTTTCCACAGGTTTGGTTCCGTGGCTCCAGATGGACAGTACCATTCGCCTATTAGGAACAAGAGTGCAAGATTCAATGCCATGCTGGCAGCACTGACCCCTTCGAGATTAGCTGTGGCTTTCCAAGCTATGGGTGCCATGAAGGTAATTGACTCTGATTTTAACTTAATTATCTACTTAATTTGTTTTTCTCTCTTTTTAATTACAGCTTGGGTTGACGATAGCCATTCGCTATAGCCACAGGTAAATGTTTACATTTTTGTTTCTTTTAAGAATGGTAAAAATCGTGTCTGTTGATTCCCTCTAGCCGGAGGCAGTTTGGGCCCAAAACCAAGGAAGAGGTGAAGATCATTGAGCACCAAACACAGACCCTGCGGCTGATGCCCCACCTGGCCACAGCCTTGGCCCTGACCTTCGTCAGCAGGTGAGATGGCTCTCAGGGTTTGCTCTCTTAGGCTTCCATCACACATGTCTGCTTTGTCCTGCAGGTATGCTGGGGCCCTCCTGGATGAGGATGTCTTCCAGGGAAAGGAGCTGGTCAACAGTCGCTCGCTGCAGGCTCTGGTGGCGGGGCTGAAGGCCTACAGCACCTGGGAGAACATCCGCTGCCTGCAGGACTGCCGCGAGTGCACTGGAGGCATGGTGAGCCCCAAGGCCTGCAGCCCCCGTGGGTCTGTGTGTGTGTGTTTTTCTCTTTCTGCAACAGGGTTACATGATGGAAAATCGAATCTCAGGCTTAAAGTGTGACACAGATGTGTTTGCCACTTTTGAAGGTGACGATGTTGTTATGCTTCAGGTAAGATTCGGGAAATGTTTTCAAGATCAAGATGAGACTGATGAGCGATAAACTCTTTGCACAGGTTGTGGGGCGGGAACTGCTGGCCCAATACACCAAACAGTATGAAGAAAAACCACTCTTTGGCCTGCTCCAAAACTGGGCTGAATCTGTGGGGGACAAGCTGAGAACCAGGTACGTATTACTCAGGCCATCATCATCTGCCTTAATAATGATGGTCACCGTGATTTTCTTTCAGTTTCCTGGCATTTAACATGGACACAGTTGATGATCTCGCCTTTCTGTTGAAAGCAGTGAAATTTCGTGAAAGGGTTCTTCAGCGGGGTTTGGTGGCCAGAATTTATTATAAGGTAAAGATACACTGTGTTATATTTTTCCTTTTCAATGGTGATTTTTCTTCTGTCGATTGGACAGGTAAAGACCAAGAAGGAGGATTTTTTCCATGCCTGGAACTCGTGTCTGCACCACGTGGCTTCTCTGTCCCTGGCACACACTCACCGAGGTCAGTTGGCTCCTGTTGAATATTTGTAATTGAACAATGCTTCTTGTTTTTTTCTATTTCACAGAGTTTCTGTGAGGATTAAATGAAATAACATGGGTGGAAGCCCTAGGACCGTATGGAGCAAAGGGAGCCAACATTCAGTGAGGGCTCAGCCTATCAGGCCCTGTGCAAAATATTAGGGACAGAGCAACTCTAATCCCCCACTAGGCAGTGAGGAAGGAACCACTGCCTTCTCAACTTTCATCTGAGGAAACCGAGGCACAGAGAGGTTAATGAGTTGTCTAAGGTCACACAGTTAAAAGAGGCAGAAGGAAGACTCAAATCCCAGCAGGCTGCTACCATCTGCCCATGTTGCAGGGCTCCCAGTGCTCGTTGGAGCTGAATCTGGGAGCTCAGCATTTCTAAAGAAGCAAAATAAAATAAAAAATAAAATAAGCCCTTCCCACTTTTTAAATGTGTTTCCCACTTTTTAAATGTGTTTTCGCTCCTTTGTTTCCCACTCTGTGATCAAAAAATTGTACATTGTATGATGGACTGCAGAGATCTGGTCTACAGCCCCTGTTCATTTAACTTCTAATATCTAAGTAGTTTCAAAATATGGTTACATTAGTACCAAAATTGATGGGCAAAAGTAACACCAAAAGTAAAAAAAGAAATTATTTGCACCAAGTATACTGTATTTGTGAGTTTTCCACTGGGAACAGGATGGAGAATAAGACCTTCCAAACGGTGAATAAAAATAAAAGTATAGGAACTCTTGATTTATCATACACACTCTAGATATAATTTTGTATTTAAAAATATTATTCCATACCACATATTGTAAAGTTAAATATGTTTGCAGTAAACATACATTTAAATTTAGGTTTTAAAGGACATGTTCTAATCTCACAAAACATTTAGCAAATAACCTTTGAGCTCACATGAGCCACCCACACAAAAACCAAAATGAACTATAGAAAAAAAACATAGAAAAAGCAACTGTCTGTTGACAACCAGATTTTCTTTCAGCTCTTTGAGTTTTTCTTCTATAAATAATCTGTATGTTTCAAATGTGGCCATCTTCTTTAAAGGTGCCTCCTGGCATGTTCTCATTTCAGTGTGTCTTAAAAACAAGAATTAAATGTGTAAATCATGGAAACTATTGAGTTTTTGGAGGGGAGATCTTTAAGATACATGCTTTTTAGAAACCAAAAGTGTCAAAATGAAGCATTAAGATGATGTATTATTTCTTCAATGCATCTGTTTATCTTTTGTGAAATCTCAAGTTTGATAAATCACCAGAGATAAAAACATCATTTTTAACCTATCAGAGATCACAAGTGCCAGGAGGAAAAATAGTGCTTTGTCTCCTCTTTATGAATTTACCTCTCTCTTTGCTTATGACTTATGAGATTTTATTTGCAGAGAAAACATAATGCTCTATTAACTTGAAAATGATGGCTTTTACTCGAAACATGAGAACCAAAAAGAAAAAAAAAAAGGCAGCGTTTATCCTCTGAGATACAATCGTTTAACAAGTTTTGATATCTACTTAAAGTGGCACAGAATGTTAGAGGGGGAATATGTTAACAAGGTAATTAAAAGTGAGGTTTTCACCAGTATTTCACCTTTGTCTACTGACACGTAGAATCTCAGCTCTGGCTTATCAAAGCAGATATTGAATACTTTTGAATTTTTATATAACATTAGTGTAAGTAGAGATTGCTGGCCCCTATCTCTTGTGATTCTTTTTTGCCCCTGAAAATCACTCAGAAGTTCTCCCTTCATTGGCCACCTGGAAAATAAGATAATTCTCGTAGATTTTTATAACTATGGGTGAAAATTCTTCTGTGTCCAGGAGTGCAGCAACAAAGGACTTTGCAGTAGAGCTGGCTTCTAACCAGTTCTTTCTGTGAGCTAGAAGATTAAAGTGCACGAATCATGCAAGTAGGTTAGTCTGGAAAACATAACACAGCAGAAAAAAATGGCTTTCAAAAATGTTCAGAACAGCTGTTTCTCAGTATGTAAACCAGCCTCTTGGTGCAGTGGATATCAGAGTTCCTTGCCTTGTGCATATTTTATCATTCTTCGATCCTGAGCAGTTTAAGACAAAATAAATTTTATGCAAACCCATTCCAGGCCATGGGCATGCAGTTGAGTTTTTCTAGCAATTGTGCTATTTTAAGGAGACACCCAGGTTCTGCCCTAACACCAGAGGTGCCTAAGGTCGCAGCTGCTCAGGACCTGTGGCAGCTGTGAGCAGCTGAGCTCAGTTTGCTCTGTTCTTTCTTCTTGCAAGAATCACACAGACCATGTTGGTCCTATGGAATAGAATCACAATATTGCCTCAGACCATAGGACCAATACAGCAGAAGGTCCTGAGAAGCTGCGGCTTGCTCCATCTCTCAGCCTCCTACTGCTGCATGAAAAATAAACCTTGTAACTATGGAGCTGCCCCTCCTGAATCTGACATCTACTCAGTTATCCTTCGGAAACAATCCTGATGTGGAGCACCCTTCCTCATTCCCTTATCCACCCTTCTCGCCCCATATTTGTTGAAGTCCTGCCTTGTGCCAAGGACTGTGTTACACTCCAGGAATAAAAGGTCCAGTATGAAACAGCCCCTGCTCCCAAGGAGCACTGGTGAGAACTGAGATGAGAGCCCCCATAGACTAGGAGCCCTGAGAGAACACGGAAGAGACACAAGCTGGGCAGGGGGTGCAGGGTCCACGCGGCTCCCCACGAAGTTCCAGTGAGGCAAGCAGCATTTGAGACTTTGCCTTTTGAAGGGCAGGTAGAATTTAGCTATCTGGAAGGTGGAAAGGACATTCCGAGCAGATGGAAGAACCAGGAGGGAGGCATGAAGTGCGTGGATGACTTGGGAAAGTGCTTGTGGCTTGGTGTGGTCGGGGTGTAGGGCCAATGTGAGGGTGAACAGCAGGGTCCCACAGGGCCTGAGTGCCAAGGCCCGTAGCTGTCATTGTCAACTCCCACTGTCAGTGGGGAGTCTTGGAAAAAGCTTTGGGAAGATTTCTTCAGGTGTGGAGGTGAACAGCTCTGAGGACAGGAACTGAGGAGCAACAGCAGCAGGCCTGCGTGGAGGGGTGGGTTCTGGAGGTGCGAGGGCAAAGGGGCCTGGAGGGCCTCCAGGTGGAGGGTGAGCTATGAGGAAAAGCCAAGGGCTTCTTCTGGGCACCAAGGTGGAGAGGAGAGAACTGGGTCCAACTCAGCTTGGACGTGTGGCGCATGCATGACCTGGGGCCACACATGCAGATGCCGAGACAGGCGCGTGGCAGAGAGGACTGCAGGGCCTCGTAACATCCAGGTCCTGAGCCTGAGCACTATATTAAATGGGAGGGCGAATCGCTGCAAGGTGGAAAACAGGATCAATGCCACGCATGAGGCAATTGCAGCTGTCCTATCCATTATCTTCCCAATTTAAGTGTGACACTGGAGTCCACAGTGTTTGTTTCCCAAAATTGGCTGACTCTTGTTCCGCTGATGGGACAGTGGTGGTTGTGATGGCCTCCAGCTGAGCGTTAGTGTCAAAGTTGTCCTTCCATGCAGGTGAAGGGGGATCTGCAGGTGGGACAGAGCCGGGCCATGGGGAGGCTCACACTGGCTGCTGGAGATGACACTGGGGAAAAGATGTGGTGACAGTGGCTGCCGCCTCTGGCTGCCCCCGGCTCTACACCTTGCTCTTGGCTAAGACTGGAGCAGGCCCCAGGAAGCAGCCTTTGGCCATGGTGAGCCAAGGCCATGTCAAATAGGGGACAGCGTGCCACTGTCCACCTGGGGGAGGGCAGCCCCCTGCACACAGGGAGTCCGTGGGCTCCAGAAGGGGTCCAGATGAGCTGTGCCGTCATCTCTTCCTGAGTGAATGGTGCATTTGCCCCAAGCTGAAAGGGCTCTGCCATTCAGGAAAGCAGGTGACCACTGTGCTCTGTCTCCCGACTTTGTGCCTGAGCCAAAGACTACAGATTGTTCCCTTAGCAACCAGCAGAGAGCCCTAAGAAGGAGGATGAATGTCTCGGGTTTGCAATGCCCCCCATGTGGAGAGAGGGCAGCTGCTTTTCTCCCTGAGCCCAGAACACGGCAGGCAGGTTGGGCTCCTTCAGGCCCCCCAGCCCCTTTGGGAACTGCTCACATCTAGGATTTTGCAACCAGTTCTCCACATTTCACTCCCATGGTGCAGTCTAGAATAAAGACTTCTAAGATGTCAGTCAGCCCCCATTACGTTCCCATCCCTGGGACTGGCCAAACTGGCATTTTGCCTGCCTAGGGAAATACAGTCTTAGTCTTAGTCTTAGTATAGACTCACTTAGTTTATTTGCTTAGAAGGTTTTCAGTACCTCCTATTTGCCAGACTTAGGACTCAGATTATCAGAACAATGTGACGCTTTTCAATCCAGCAGAGGGAATAGGATGTGAACACAGCGCCCACACACACATGGAGCAGGAGAGCCTGTGAGAGGTGCAGGCTCCCTGCACGGCCACAGGCTCCCACGTGGTGTCACAGAAGACCCATTGGTGCTGGGTCTTGAAACATGCATAGGTTCCCGAAGGTGGGGACGTGGCTCTGCAGGATGGGAAGAAGCCATAGAGTGGACAGAAGTGGAGGTGGCAGAGTGAAGGGCTTGAACAGGGAATGACAAGGGGCCTGCCTTATCAGGAGGAAGGTGTTTGGGAGAAAGGCCAAGAAACAATATTGAGAGAATGAGCCTGGAAAAGTGGGCCAGGGTGGGTCGTGAGGTGTGCTGGATGCTACATCATGGAGCTTAGCCTCTGCTGGGCAGCAGTAGCTGGCCAAGGAAGGGAAGGAGTTGGAGAGTGACCATCACACCAGGACTCCCTGGAGGGAAAGTTTCCTGGCTTCGGGGGATGCGGTGCTTTGGAGAAAGAGACCCCAGAGTGGAGCTGGATGGAGGATGGAGACCAAAACAAGTGGATGTGACCAGCAAGCCAGAGGACAAAGATCTGCAAAGAGGTCGTGGCAGTGGGGGTCGAAAGGAGGGTTGGCATTGGAGGAGCAGTGGCCCATTGCCATCCTGGAGGAAGCTGTCCCTTGGGAAGTGCTGAGATCCCAGTGTTCGGAGCAGAAAACATGTTGAGACTTAGTTGTAGACCAAGAGCTTGTCTGCCAGAGAAGAGATGCATGCTGGCTCCTGTGGGCTTTCAGTTGTGGGGCCAGAGAAAAGGAGGGCCACATGTGTCATGCTCTGCCGCTCTCTGGAACAGAGGTGCTTTCTGACAGGGCAGGCTGGGGGACAGTGAGCAGGGCCCTCACCCTCTCGTGGAGGTCCCCCGAGGGCCAGCTCCACACCCCCCACCACATCTCAACGTGCAGGAGACTGGCTGCACCATGACTGCTGGTTGCGAAGAAGTTAAAGGCCCCTGTCAACCCTCCGTGTTGATTCTGAAAACAAAGCCAGAGTTCTTTCTGCAAAACGAAGCCTTTTTGTTTCTCTCTCTCTCTTTCAACATTTCCCTGTTGTGTTATGAAAAAGAGGTGGGTGGGGGACTTCAGAAGCTGTCTGGAGTGGCAGACAGCTCTGCAGGATGAGCTGAGAGCGCCGCAGTCACACACAGGTGGGAGGAGAGGGCTGAGGGACAGTGGGCGCAGTGTCCCACCTCGTGGTGCGGTCAGTGGAGAAGGAGTCATCGATAAGGGGCCCCTGGCCAGGAGCCTCAGATATGGCTGCTGGGGAGCTTGACCCTCAAGGCTCTCAAGGAGAGGCTGGTGAGGAGACGTGGGGCCCTCTACTTCTGGTGCCAGGGAAGCCTCAGTAAGGGAGGTCGCTGCCTCTAGAGAAGGCTGCCTGGTTCCCAGCAATGCTCAGCCATCAAACTCCTCCAGAGGAGCTGTCCATGGAGGGGTAGGTGTCAGCCCCCATATTTCTGCCACAACTAAGAGGAAGCTGGCTTCCTCATCTTCACTGTAGGTATCTGAGATGAGAGCCACATTTCCCTACCA